GCAATCTGGAGAGGTTGACCAGAATAAAGTATTTTAAAATCCAAGCGCTTAGTCTAACCTGGAATTTCCTCAGTTTCTAGATGGCTCTTTGTAGAACAATGCAGATTCTCAAAGGTGACCACAGTTAAAGAAAAAATTACAAGCCATTGCGCTAGAGAGAGCCATCTGCAGTTTCTCCTTAGACAGATGTTCAGATGGCACACATGGCCACTAAATTTGCATAATATTTCAGGAAGTTCACAGATTTCCCGAAGCCCACTCATGAATCACACTTCTGGTTAAGAACTCCTAGATTCATATGCTAGTTGGTGATAAGTGCTTTGGTATATAAACTTAAACCAAAAATTGGTGGAATAATTACCACCTTGGATAGGATGGTCAGAGAAGTTTTATCCGAAGAGGTCACTTTTGAGCAGAGACTTGAGCTGGTGCAGACACCTGAGTGTGCATTCCAGGAAACGCGAACAGCAGGCGCAAGGGTCCCTATGAGAGAATGTGCTTGGCGGGCTCGACGCACATTTATTTACTTGGGACACACCCTATTTTGGTTTCTCTTCTCCACTTTTCCCCTCGTTCTTGTCCCCCCTTTTCTCTCTCCTGGGCCCTGGATCTCCTGAGCGCGGAGGGCTACGCCTCCTTCTTCCTCCGGACTCACCAGGGCTGCCAGCTTAGCTTACATTTTCAGGGAACAGGAAACTGAGAGTCAGGAAAGGTGAGCTCTTCTACCTCGGGTCTTGCCATTTTGCATGTCCTGAGTCAGTCACTGGTTAACTCTGAACTTCAGGTTCCTCGGCAATTAGAGATTATAAATAGCCTATACAGCCTATTCCAGATCTGAGATTCCAACAGCCAAAGTCTTTTCACTTCCTTTCTTCCCCCTCTCCTTCACTTTCCCAGCTTTCTTCTTAACCAACAATCTACCCGAAACCGTCGTTTCTTGGTTAGCGCTTGCGCAGACAGGCGAGAAAGGTAAGTTTTGACCCAGCTTAGCAGCCGTAGTCAGCCGGGAGTGCTGTCGTGGGGGATTGTGGGAAAAGATGGCGGCTGCCGCACAATCCCGGGTTGTCCGGGTCCTGTCAATGTCACGTAAGTGTTACCGGGAACGGCGGCCCCTGGTCCCATGCTTGTATACTTTGGGGTTTTGTTTAAGGTTCTGCCATTACTGCAATAGCCACATCTGTGTGTCACGGCCCACCCTGTCGCCAGCTTCATCATGCCCTCATGCCTCATGGGAAAGGTGGACGTTCCTCAGTCAGTGGGATTGTGGCCACTGTGTTTGGAGCAACAGGATTCCTGGGGCGATATGTTGTCAACCACCTTGGTAAGTAAAGTTCCTTAAGTTCATATGCTCCAGTTGATCCTTTTTTCAATCCATTCTCTTTTAGGACGCATGGGGTCACAGGTAATCATACCCTATCGGTGTGATAAATATGACATCATGCACCTTCGTCCCATGGGTGACCTGGGCCAGCTTCTGTTTCTGGTAAGGGCCTTTATGACTGAATGAAGTTGACATGTTTTCATCCGATTGCTTTCTGCTATTATAGGAATGGGACGCGAGAGATAAAGATTCTATCCGACGAGTAGTACAACACAGCAATGTGGTCATCAATCTTATTGGACGAGACTGGGAAACCAAGTAAGTCTTTGACTCTTGTTTCTTCTTTGCTTCTTAACCAATCCTTTTATTTTTTATCTTCCAGAAACTTTGATTTTGAGGATGTTTTTGTGAAGATTCCCCAAGCAATTGCTCAACTGTCCAAGGAAGCTGGAGTTGAAAAATTCATTCATGTTTCACATCTGAATGCGAATATTAAAAGCTCTTCTAGATATTTGAGAAATAAGGTAAGTAACAAATTGATCTGGGAAGTGGTTCAACTCAAAACAGGTTTGTTTGGTTATTGTTTAGGCTGTTGGAGAGAAAGTAGTGAGAGATGCATTTCCGGAAGCCATTATCGTAAAGCCGTCGGACATCTTTGGAAGAGAGGATAGATTCCTTAATTCTTTTGCAAGTACGTATTCTTTCTTAATGGTAGAAGAGAGGCTCAGTATAGTTCTCATTCTTTCTTCCGCTAGGTATGCATCGGTTTGGTCCTATACCCCTTGGTTCCTTGGGCTGGAAGACAGTTAAACAACCAGTATATGTAAGTACTTGGATGAAGGGGGTCAGAAAGGGATTACTTAGACATATATTATAATTTCTTACAGGTCGTAGATGTATCCAAAGGAATTGTTAATGCAGTTAAGGATCCTGATGCCAATGGGAAATCCTTTGCTTTCGTTGGGTAAGTGCTTAGAGTTTGAATTTTAAATTGTGAATTGAAAGAACTGTGTATTGTCTTTTTATAGTCCCAGTCGGTACCTCCTTTTCCACCTGGTGAAGTACATCTTTGCTGTGGCTCACAGATTGTTCCTCCCATTCCCCTTGCCGCTTTTTGCCTATCGGTAAGTAGAGTGCTCCTTTTGTGTGACTTCTGATCACATGTGCTATATGTATTTCTCTTTCCAGATGGGTAGCAAGAGTCTTTGAAATAAGCCCATTTGAGCCCTGGATAACAAGGGATAAAGTGGAGCGGGTGAGTACATGTGTGGAAAGCGTCTGCCTGGGAGCATTGTCTGTGGTCCTTTGTTTATCCAAAGATGCACATCACAGACATGAAATTGCCTCACCTGCCTGGCTTAGAAGACCTTGGTATTCAGGCAACACCACTGGAACTCAAGGCCATTGAGGTGCTGCGGCGTCATCGCACTTACCGCTGGCTGTCTGCTGAAATTGAGGATGTGAAGCCGGCCAAGACCGTCAACATTTAGTGCCTCCTGAGCAGCTCTTGGTTTTGGCGTCTTTTGGGTCGGCCCATGTGGTTTGAGCACCCAGCCAGGCGGTCTCTTTAGAGGATCCTGTACACAGTTCCACTATTAAAACATTTCAGGTTGAATTCTGCAGTATTTTCTTCCTTGATTTACAAAATGAGAAATGTAGTCACTTAGAACTTGAGCATGATTTTTGTTAAACATATTTAATAATGATATATATACTATTTATTCTCTGAAATGCCAGAGAGTTTGAATTTTCCTATGACAAACCACTTCTAGCATACGTTCTAGAAGACAAGGACCCTTTTTAATGTCAAAGTATTGTAAAGACCCCAAGTGATATGTGATTGTTTTTTAATTTCCATTAAATGAGAGAGCATACAGTATCCCCTAACCTGAATGTGTTTACACTGAAGGTGTTTTTAAAATTTATTTTAATAATGTCCATATGCCTTTTAAAAATAGTAGTACATATATAGAAAAACATTGTCCATAGATTCTCAAACCCCTTGCAGTAATTCCACAGTCTTCTTGGATCTGAGCTATCTGAGGCCAGCCCGATGCCCTTAGTACCACATCTGGATTATTTCAGACACATAGGTGGAGATAGATTCTCTTCACATGCAAAGGAGATGCTTCAGCTTCTATGCCAGCAGTGCCAGCACTTAGGAATTATGACCTTCTAATGAAGTTCTTAAAATTGCAGCCAAGACCCAGATGAACATTTGGTTTAGTGTTGGCAAATCCCACCAGTACAGTGTGATTTAAAACTCCCACAATTTGTGGTGAAGCCAACATACCACCATCCTAGGTGACCCAGGGTTGGTCATTGTGTTTCACTGGACTTCAGCCTCCTGATCTATATTTGGGACAGGGATGTCAGTAAAAACGCTGTTTGATGAGGGAATGCCCGTCTCCTTACAGAGAGAAAGGTATATCAGTGTTGAAGGTAAGTTCTCCACCTGCCCTTTCTGCCTGCATCAGAATCTTTTTATCCCAAAACGGTCAACAGTGAGCTACTCCAAGTGTGGTCCATAGATCACCAGCATTGGGATCATCTTGGGGCTTGTTAGAAATGCAGAACCCGGGCTGGGCACAGTGGCTCACACCTGTAATCCCAACGCTTTTGAGTTGCTGTGGTGGGACGGTCGCTTGAGGCCAGGAGTTTGAGACCAGCCTAGGCAATATGGCAAGACCTTGTCTCTACAGAAAAATTTCAAAAAGTTAGTAGGGCATGGTGGCACGCACCTGTAGTCTCAGTTATTCGGGAGGCTAAGGTATGATGATTGCTTGAGCCTGGGAGTTCAAGGTTACAGTGAGCTATGATAGTGCCACTGCACTTCAGCTTGGACTGAAGATCCTGTCTCAGAAAAAAAAAAAAAAAAAGGCAGAATCCTAGGTTTTGTCCTGTCCCAGGCGTGTTGAATCAGAATCTGCATTTTAGCAAGGTCTCCAGGAGATTTGTATGCACATTACAGTATGAGAAGCACTGCCATACAGAAGAGCTGTATCAGAGTTCAGTGTGATCCCTGTTATTAATCCAGGTTGCTGACCCCACCCCAGACCTACTGAATCAGAGTCTCAGGAAGGAGGGCCCAGGAATTTTAGTTTTATTAAACATTCTAGTTTATTCTCCTGTACACTAGTATGTCAGAATCAGCGTACTAGGGAAAGGAACACAAACCCAACTTCACGTTTTTTCTTCAGATGCTGTCTGTTATTTTGGATGACACCCCTCCTGGCCATAAGCCAGCCATTAGGCACAGAGATGGGTGGATTTAATTTGAAAAGGAACTATAATTCTATAATGCACAGTGTCCTCTCTTAGAATATCTACACTTTCTTTCCTTTTTTTGATTCTTAAAAAAAAACTTATTGATACATAATAGATGTAAATATTGTCAGGGTATATGTGGTAATTTGATATATTCATATAATCAATCAGTGTAATTGGGATATCCATCACCTTAAACATTTACCTTTATGCTAGTAACATTCAAATTACTCTCTTCTAGCTATTTTGAAATGTACAGTAGATTAGTATTAACTCTAGTTACCCTACTGATCTATTGAACACCAGGTCTTACTTCTTCTGTCTTAACTGTAATTATCTTCATTTTCTAGCAATGCTATTTCTCATCTCTAACTTGTATCATCTCAGGATGCTGTATATTTCTTTTATTTTTTATTTTTTATTTTTTTATTTTTATTGATCATTCTTGGGTGTTTCTCGCAGAGGGGGATTTGGCAGGGTCATAGGACAATAGTGGAGGGAAGGTCAGCAGATAAACAAGTGAACAAAGGTCTCTGGTTTTCCTAGGCAGAGGACCCTGCGGCCTTCCGCAGTGTTTGTGTCCCTGGGTACTTGAGATTAGGGAGTGGTGATGACTCTTAACGAGCATGCTGCCTTCAAGCATCTGTTTAACAAAGTACATCTTGCACCGCCCTTAATCCATTTAACCCTGAGTGGACACAGCACATGTTTCAGAGAGCACAGGGTTGGGGGTAAGATCATAGATCAACAGCATCCCAAGGCAGAAGAATTTTTCTTAGTACAGAACAAAGTGAAGTCTCCCATGTCTACTTCTTTCTACACAGACACAGCAACAATGTGATTTCTCTATCTTTTCCCCACATTTCCCCCTTTTCTATTCCGCAAAACCACCATCGTCATCATGGCCCGTTCTCAATGAGCTGTTGGGTACACCTCCCAGACGTGGTGGTGGCCGGGCAGAGGGGCTCCTCACTTCCCAGTAGGGGCGGCCGGGCAGAAGCGCCCCCCACCTCCCGGACTGGTCGGCTGGCTGGGCGGAGGCGCCCCCCACACAAACACTGAAGCCGTAGCATTGACTAAGGAAACAATTTTACCATCCTAAGCTAGTGGATGTCACCCTCTCAGTGTATGGAGGTTGCATATGACAAGTAACTGGGAGCTGGGCATAAGATCTAGGACACTCATATCCAGGGTGATTCTCTTCATAAGGAGGCATGGGCTGAGTCTCCATTTATAGGGGCTGTCCCCATAGAGACTTCAAGCCACACCTTTCTAGGGATTCAGGTTGCACATTACCTGATTCTCACAGTTGATTTGAGCCTGCAAGACTGTAAACCCATCCCATTATCATGTTTTCTTCCTCATTTACCTACATTTATCATTAAACCTTTGTGATTCAGCAAATCTGTTTACCTTCTGATTCTACTTTAAATTCCGTTCATGTTCTTCCTTGGCCCTCCTGTGTATTTCCCACAGCTTTGCTAGGCCTTAAGATCATCTCACATTCTTCATCCTAATGACAAAAATAAGTTCTATGGGCTGGGCGCGGTGGCTCTTGCCTGTAATCCCAGCACTTTGGGAGGCTGATGGGGGTGGATCATGAGGTTAGGAGTTCAAGACCAGCCTGGCCAATATGGTGAAACCCCGTCTCTACTAAAAAATACAAAAAATCAGCCAGGCATGGTGGGGCCCACCTGTATATAGTCCCAGCCCAGGAGGGAGACTGAGGCAGGAGAATCACTGAAACCTGGGAGGCAGAGGTTGCAGTGAGCTGAGATCACACCACTGCACTCCAGCCTGGGAGACAGAGGGAGACTCTGTCTAAAATAAATAATAATAATAATAATAATAAAGGTACATGATGGAAGCATATATGGGAATATATGCAAAGATCTCTGAGAAGATAAAGAAAGGTCTCTGGAAGGATTAGCAAAAACTCCATAGAAAACGGATTTTTAAAGCTGCATCTTGATGTTAACCTGCTGAAATGTGTGTGTTGGACCGGGGTGAGGAGGAAGCAGTCATTCATGCTGTGGAAGAGAACAGCATGAGCAATTGCAGTGGGGCATGAATGAGTGGGTGGTTATGAGTGGGAGGCAGAGTCCGTGAGTTGGGAGGGGCACAAGCGAGTTTAACCTTTACCTTGGAGGTGATGCAGAGCAGTTGAGTTCCATACAGATTTGGCTTCGAATATGAGTTCCACTACTTCTTAGTTGTGAGATTGGACAAGTCACTTGACCTCTCTTTGTCAGCCTCAGTTTTCTTGTTTATAAAATGGGGGTGATAGTAATAACTACATGATGGGATAGTGATGAGGAATTAAATGAGATCATGCATGTAAAATGCTGAGCCCTGCACATAATAAGAACTAAGTAAATGTGAGCCATTATCATTTAAGTAGGGAATATCATGCCCATCTGAGTCCATACATTTGTTTCCTGACTTAATAAAATAGCTGCCGTTCCTGAGAAGGAGGGATTCCTATTTCCCAAATGCTGGAAACAGGGACTTATAGAAGGTAAATTGCCCCATTAGTAAGTAGCTGAATTGGTTTTCCAACCTGGATCTTTCTGGCTACAAAACTGATGCCTTGTTCCAGAAAGGATTTAAGGATGCTCAGGAGGAAGACATTCCCAGAGTTACACTCTAGAAGGTCTTGGAGTGAATGGGAGGTATAGTGGAATGGAGGGCGTATTTGAAGAAACCCTTCCTGTGAAGGAAAATCCAAGAGAATGAAGTAAGGAGAGACTTAAACTTGAAAAGATTCTTGTGAGAGAAGGAAAGGGGCTATTTACAATAGAGAAGAGACTAGAAGAAAGTCTGAACTCACCTCCCTGGAAGCAGAGGGTGGTGGGGTTTTTGAGGGCTGTGTGAGAGTGTAGAAGTACTGAGAACAAGAAGCCATGTGGATCCTGTGAGGGCCAGGATGGGGGGGGGGGTCATGGGTCATCTGTGTTTGCTGATTGGCTTTATCCAAAGGAAGAGTAAACATCTCATCCTTATGACAGGAAGTAGTCCTGCAGCTTGGAGCAAGGTGCCCACCAAAGTTAGGCACATCCCACAGCAAGTGGGAGAAAGGAGTGCTATCTCCTTTTGAGGTTACATTTCAGAGAATGGTTCCCCTGGGTCCTTGAGAAAGACAGTCCTGGGTTGTAAAACTGGCAAGAGGCTGAGGGAAGATGTATGTCTCAAAGGGGAACTCAAATAATTTATAATTTTAAGTTTTCTGATGCTCTAAGGGAAGTCAGGTGCCTAATATTGGTGATGTGGTTTGGATGTCCCCACCCAAATCTCATGTTGCAATGTAATCTCCAGTGTTGGAGTTGGGGCCTAGTGGGAGGCGATTAGATCATGGAGTAGATTTATCATGAATGATTTAGTACCATTCTCTTGGTACAATCCTCAAGATAGTGAGTTCTTACAAGATCTGGTCATTTAAAAGTGTGAGGCAACTCTCCTCACCCCTTGTTCCTACTCCTACCATGTGAGGTGCTTGCTCCCTTTTCACCTACTGCCATGACTGGAAGCTTCCTGAAGCCTCCCCAGAAGCAGATGCCTATGTGACGCTTCCTGTACAGCCTGCAGAACCATGAGCCAATTAAACCTCTTTTCTTTATACATTACCTAGACTCAGATATTTCTTTATAGCAATACAAGAATGGCCTAATCGTGTTAGGAAGAAGCCTGTCTGAAGTGCAGTCAGGCTGAGGGGAGCATGAAGGCCATCTTGATGGGGGAAATCTTTTAGTACCCTAATGCGAGCAGATGATGATGTTGTTGGCAGAGAGGGAGGGTATAACTTGTGGTGCCTAGCCCTAGAGGGAATGGAAGGGCCAGAATCCAGAGCATAGGTGGGATTGTGTGGGCTGACAAGTAATAGTATATGATAGCATAGTATATGATAGCAGTAGTATACGATAGCATGTGTGTGAGTCCATTTTGTATTGCCATAAAGGAGTACCTGAAGCTGGGTAATTAATAAAGAAAAGGGGTTTATTTGGCTCACTGTTCTGTAGGCTGTACAAGCATGGCACTAACATCTGCTTGGCATGAGCCACCACACCCGGCCAGAATTTTATTTTTAGTGACTAGGCTTTCCTTTAAAACCTCTGTACTAGGCCGGGTGCAGTGGCTCGCGCCTGTAATCCCAGCACTTTGGGAGGCTGAGGTGGGAGGATCACTTGAGCCCAGGAGTTTGAGACCAGCCTGGGCAACAGAGTGAAACCCCATCTCTTTAAAAAAATAAAGCACTTGAAGCAGAACTTTTTATCTGTCATAATCACTGCTATGTCCACAGCACCTAAAACAGTCCCAGACATCTGTTGAATAAATGAATGAATGAGGTGGGAAGTCTTTCTTTACACTTAGATGAAAACTCCATCGGACCCCAAATTGTTCTGGTCTTGTTCAGGTAATAATTTTAATTCTATAATAAAATCTCAAGTTATAATAGGCTCAATTTGATAATTAGGATGCCCAGTGTTGTGTAATAATTAAAGCGTTAAATTTCCTCTCTGCCCCACAGCTGGGATCCAAGAAGACCCTGTGGCTGGCTACTCTTCTGTATTTTCATTTATCTCCACCCCCAGTTTACCAGCAGTGGTTATCCTCTCTCCAAGACTGGGCCAGGGGTGAGAAGGGCAGTCTTACCAGGCAAGGGTCTTTGCTGACAGATGTCTGGGCCTTCTTGACAGCAGGTGTTTAAAGCTGAATCTGGTTCTACTTTCAGGAGAGTGATGGTTTGAGATGGTAACTGAAGTTGTAGAAGTAGATGTTGAGGATGAAGTATCATATTAATAAAACATTGCCCATTAACACCTTAGCACAAATTAAAACTAGCTATACCTCACTGATAAGGACCTGAATGGCTAAATAATGATGAATGATTTATGGATGTAGCGGGGAACTGGGTGGAAGCAGTAGTAAGAAATTTGAATTAAGGAATCGTAAGGGAATCGAGATTATCTAGTTTCCCCTCGACATTTTATAACTGAATAAACAATAAAAAACAAGAGAAGTGACAGCTTTATAGCATCTGATTGGGGAAAAACACATCTTTTCTGGGGCTAGACAGTCCATAAATAGGACTTGGAAATGGAAGTGTAGGGGGAGATCCCATTGTACTTCAGTGGAAAACTATGCATTGTCTGGAATCTAGACTCTGGACAAAGACCCTTCCTTCCTGGCTGTTTGATTTTGATTCTATGGGAGCTATCTTGCAACTCTGTAAGCTGTAGGTAACTGATAGCAGAGCAAAATAATTCTTGTCTATAGACGTGTACATTGTGTCTTAGCGTAGATTCACCCGACCTCCTTCCCCAGTTTTGCTTCTATTAGCACATTTATTTCAGTAATTTTGATCTTTGGATTCTCCTTGGACATTCCTCACTGAAAAATGAAATAAAATTTTTGGCATGTGCTCTTCTTTTGCATCTGTTTGAGAGCTGCAATTTTTACCTTCGTT